CAGCGTGGGCTGGTGGGGTGGGCAAGATAGGTGGGAAGGGGCAGAAGACACAAGTGGTTGGGCTGGTGGCTGCTGTTTTCCCTTTCCCCCCTCTCTCAGGATCCTTTCAAGGGCTTAGATGTTGCTGCGGCTTGTTTCTGTTTTCCTCGTGGCCGGCCTGTCTTTCTCCGAGAAAATTCAAACCTGGGATAAAAGGAACACAAGGGAGAAAGATGTAATCAGTACGGGTTGCTTCAAAACACTCACAAATGCCATCTTTGTTGTCCCCAAACAAACCTGTGTCCCATCCTGATCGCAACCGCTTTAAGCCGTGGCTCTCAAATGAACCCATCCATCCCTATCCCGCTTCCCAGATCCAACGCTCTCCGCAAAATTTTACCCACTAGACGACAAAGTAGGCAAACTTACCTCTAAACGAACCCCAGAATGGCGGCCGCCCGCTCGGGTGGAGTCTTTTATACCCGGACGCCGCCCAACGCGCCCAAACGTGCTAGTGAAACGCCCTTGTCGCGAGACATTATACGCGAGGCGTGAACTCATTGGTCAACCCAAATGACAACTCGCCAACTGATTGGCTACTCTCACTTCACCTTTGCTCCGCCCCTTTCCCTGGCACTCTCTTCCGCCTCCTTCCTGCCTCCCTGTCGCGTGCGCGTGACCAGGAGCCTAGCACCTCCCTTTCCTCTGCTTCCGCCACTTCCGCCCTGGAGAACATTTCTCACCCAGGATTGGTAGAAACCTAAGAGCGCATGCGCACTGAGAGGATACCGCTAAAAATCGCCTTCAAAATTGCTTAAAAGGCAAACTTTAACAATGCGATCTAAGAGTCGTAGTGACTGGCCAAAAAAAACCGCAATTTTGGGGTCTAATTCGATTGTGACGCAGTTGAAATTAGCTTCTCCCCCATGCCTTCCCTTTCACGCTTCCGTCCTGACGCAAACGTGGGGCCGCCTTCCGCACTGCGGGCTTGTCCTTGGCCCTGCCCTACTCAGTTTCCTGAAGCATGCGCAGTTGCCTTTCCGTCAATTCCTGTCCTGGGCGTACGTCAAGATGGCGGCGTCTGTATTAAACACCGTGCTGAGGCGGCTTCCTATGCTATCTCTCTTCCGAGGTTCTCACAGAGTTCAGGTAACTCTTCGAAAGACATTTTGCACAACCTCTCATTCTTTTATTTTTTTCTTCTCCTTTGTAGGTTCCCCTCCAGACTCTTTGCACCAAAGCTCCCTCTGAGGAAGATTCTTTGTCCTCAGTTCCCATTTCTCCTTATAAGGATGAGCCCTGGAAATATCTGGAATCAGAAGGTACCTCTAAAGGGGGAAAGGGAGGGTCAGATCCAGGAATAACTTGTATGATCTTTCATTTCAGAATACCAGGAGCGATATGGTTCTCGCCCCGTCTGGGCTGACTACCGCCGCAACCACAAGGGTGGTGTACCCCCACAGCGGACTCGGAAGACATGTATTGTGAGTTTCTGAGAGTGGGATGTGGAGTGCGGATCCTTAACTGCTGTTTTTTTTCTCTCTACAGCGTCGGAATAAAGTTGTTGGGAATCCCTGCCCCATCTGTCGAGATCACAAGTTGCATGTTGACTTTAGGGTAAGGAGAGTCTTTTCTTTTTAGGGTAAGAATCCTCACGTTTCTCTACCACTTTCCCCCACAGAACGTGAAGCTCTTGGAGCAATTTGTCTGCGCCCACACGGGTATCATCTTCTATGCTCCATACACAGGTTAGCCCATCATCCCTGCACCACCAGAGAGCCCTTAAAGAACAAGATATTTTTCTCCCCACAGGAGTCTGTGTGAAGCAGCACAAGCGGTTGACCCAGGCCATCCAGAAAGCCAGGGATCATGGTGAGCATGAGACGGGGCACACAGCAGTTTTGTCTTAAATTTCTTTTCTTTTTTAATCCCTTAGGTCTCCTCATTTACCACATCCCCCAGGTTGAACCACGGGACCTTGACTTCAGTACCTCTCATGGGGCTGTGAGTGCTACTCCGCCAGCCCCCACCCTGGTCTCAGGTGACCCCTGGTACCCATGGTACAACTGGAAACAGCCACCGGAGAGAGAACTGTCTCGCCTTCGCCGGCTTTACCAGGGTCATCTCCAAGAAGAGAGTGGCCCCCCACCTGAGTCAATGCCCAAGATGCCCCCTAGAACACCAGCGGAAGCCTCCTCCACTGGGCAGACAGGCCCTCAGAGTGCTCTGTAGGAGCTGTAGACTGGGAAGAGAGGCCAGGCGTGGTGGCTCACTCCTGTAATCCCAGCACTTTGGGAAGCCAAGGTGGGCTGATCACTTGATCCCAGGAGTTTGAGACCAGCCTGGGCACCATGGTGAAACCTCGTCTTTACCAAAAAATACAAAAATTAGCTGGGTGTGGTGGTGCACACCTGTAGTCTCAACTATTGGGGAGGCTAAGGTAGGATCACTTGATCCCAGGAGGCGGAGGTTGCAGTGAGTTGCAGTCACACCCCTGCACTCCAGCCTGGGTGACAGCTAGACCCTGTCTCAAAAAAAAAAAAAAAGACTGGGAAGAGAGCTAGAGGGACTAGGAGATAATGTGTATGTAGGTTTATGTGATGGGATATCACCCTGAAGAGTTGTGTCTTTTGTGGCCAGTGACAAATCCAGGAAATGAATGTTGCTGATAGGGATAAATCTTGAGGCTGAGGGCGGGTGGTACAGATGTGTATGGGAAACCCCAACCCCTATATATTGTAAATAGATGGGCTGGGCTAAACATTGTTGCCGTTTCATACTTCTACCAACTCAGCTTTTACACAATAAAGCTCTACTGTCTCTGGTTTGCTTTGGGCTGTTTCCGATGAATGCCATTAG